GTCAGCTGCAGCCTCCTAATAGCCAGAGGGTAGGAGTCCTGAAGTGAGATTGGAAAGGAGGGCAGCAGGCACATCATTCAGGTCATTGAAAGCCGTGGTAAACGTTTGAATTTTAATTTAAGTGAATATGAAGCCATTGAACAGAAGTGGAGGAGGAACACAGTCTCTTAAAAAATACAATAGGCTGTTCTATGAAGAATGGTGTAAGAGAGGGAGGTAAGAATGATGGAAAATAGCTGATTGCAGTAGACGGGAAGGGAAGGTTGGTTTGGTGAAAATGAAGGAGAATGGGCAGCTTCAGTAAATACTCTGGTGGTGTTTGAAGGAATGTGAGAGAAAGGAGAAATGCCTAGGCTTTTGGTTTGAGCAACTAGGTAGGGTCCATTATTGAGCTGAGGAAAACTTGGGGCAGAAAACAATCTTTTTTTGTAGAGGTGAGACGGGAATTTGGGAACAAGTGTTTGGTCTTGGACTGCTAGTGTGAGATAACTACTGAGACACAGGAGAGATGCCAAGTGGAGATGAGAGGAAAGATCTGCACTGAAAATACGTATTTGGAAGTTAGTACCTTTATTTATAGCTGGTATTTTAAAGCATGAGGACAGATGAGACCACTTAAGAAGGGTGTGTTCAGAGGAGAAGCCGGCCTAGAACGAGGCTGTAAAGAATTCCAGTGTTTGGGAATTTATAGAGTTGAAACTGGGATTTTGATGTTAGAATAGCAAACATTCAACTTTAGGAAAGTAATTCTTATTTGAGCCCACTACTGGAATTATGAGTCAAGTTCCTGCCATAGTTTAGAGGCTATTATGTTAGGAAATCATAATAGGGGTGAGTGTAAAGAGTGTTTATTATCTTAATTCTTGAAGTTTAGAGATTGCCTAAGGAAGTAAAACTCATCTTAACATGAAAATACTCACGAATGAGCTGACCACTTAAAAAATTAGTTCCCTCTCAGATGTCCCTTCTGCTTAACACTAGCTTCTTACCTATTTTATTTTTTTTAAATGAATCAATCTCTTTGATGTTTAGTATCAGAAGACAGTATCAAATACTGTGCACTGATTGTGAAATAAAATTATAAACCTTGTAGAAGATTCTGGTTTTCATGAAATTCGTAAACATGAATTTGATAATTGTTTAAATCACAAAGGCTTTGACAAATGAGGAAATGCCACTTAGCTAGATAATTGAAGAATCATGACAGGATAGGCATCTCAAAAGAATAATTGTAATATTAAAGGATTAAGAGGTCCTTGGGGAAACAGATGAAACCCTTGAACATTATGCAAAAATGACCCATTTTATGATCATACCGAAACATTCAAATGTGAAAATGAAGGTGTTCTAATAGAATCTTGCCAGAAAAATTACTCCAAGGGGCTCCCCATTAACACTGGATTTATTCTTTGGTCATTCTAAGAATTAGCACTTCTGTAACTGTATCCCAGATTTTGTAAAAGATCCCAGATTTTGTAAAATATTTATTGGTTCTTTTTATTCAAGATAAAAAATCCCCAATCTTTTTTAAACTATATGATATGGAAGTGTTGTGCCTTTTTAAAGTGAATTTATCTGAAGTGGCCAGTAGTCCTTAGTCACTTTCTATGTAATATCTAAGAAATTTTTGTTGTTAAGGACTTTATAATTTGTTACTGTATTCAAAAGGAAATAGTGCTTTATGCTCTGATTCTTAATTTAAAAACAACAAAAAGCAAAAAAGTCCCAAAGAAACCCAGAATGTTATCATTATTAAATGCTGTACCTCATGAACTTGAATCTGTGAAGCAGAGTGGGAAGGGCCAGCCAGCTCTTGAAAGTGGTAGACTATGCAAGCAACAGTAGAGACCTCAAGTGTTCAGGATGGTGTGAAAAGGACTTGTAATGAAGTGTTGGTATTTTCATTATTCACAAAGGTAAAACGATTAAACCATTTTGATATTTGAATATTTAATATTTGAGGGACAGCATTGAACTGATTATATGTCTACAACGACTTGCTTTTTAGTTCATTGGAATGTCAGGAATACTTTTTGAGCAAGGAAAAAAGTCATTCATATTTCTTTTGGCCAATGCATTGCTTGTAAGTACTTTTACATACATAAGCAACTACAAAAAGAAATTACAACTTTTTTTTCCTAACACAGACAATGAGTTACAAGGCACTAATAGTTCTGGATCCTTGGGTGGTCTTGATGTTCGCAGACGAATTCCTATAAAGCTCATCTCCAAACAAGCAAACAAAGCGAAACCTGCACCGCGAACTCAAAGAACTATAAACAGGATGCCTGCAAAGGCTCCACCTGGTGATGAAGGTAATTTGTTTAACTAATAGGTCCAACACTCTAAAGTTAATGGGCAATACTTTTTTTTTCTCAGAAGGATTTGATTATAATGAAGAAGAACGGTATGACTGTAAAGGGGGTGAGCTGTTTGCAAATCAGCGAAGATTTCCTGGACACCTTTTTTGGGACTTTCAGGTATAATTAAAAATGAAAAATTGTATTATAACAGAAGGTAATTTTAATTATATCATTTCAACAGATAAACATCTTAGGTGAAAAGGATGATACACCAGTTCATTTCTGTGACAAGTGTGGATTGCCTATTAAAATCTATGGGAGAATGGTAAGTATAATTAAATATTGTTTTTGTAAGTATATGCTTAACTGTAATATGTCTTTGTTTACAGATTCCATGCAAGCATGTTTTTTGCTATGACTGTGCTATTTTACATGAAAAAAAGGGAGATAAGATGTGTCCAGGGTAAGATAAGATTATCATTACCTTTTTTAAATAGTAAATCACATTTCTTTCCCTTCTAATTTAGCTGTAGTGATCCTGTGCAGCGAATTGAGCAGTGTACACGAGGTTCTCTCTTCATGTGTAGCATTGTTCAAGGGTGCAAGAGAACATATTTGTCTCAGAGAGACTTACAGGCTCATATCAACCATCGCCATATGAGAGCTGGAAAACCTGTTACCCGTGCTTCACTTGAAAATGTTCATCCTCCTATTGCCCCACCACCAACTGAAATCCCTGAGCGTTTTATAATGCCACCAGACAAGCACCATATGAGCCATATTCCGCCAAAGCAGCACATCATGATGCCACCACCTCCTTTGCAACATGTGCCACATGAGCACTATAATCAGCCACATGAGGATATTCGTGCTCCTCCAGCAGAATTGTCCATGGCTCCACCTCCACCTCGATCGGTCAGTCAGGAAACCTTTCGTATTTCAACAAGAAAACACAGCAATTTAATAACCGTCCCTATTCAGGATGACTCAAATTCAGGTGCTAGAGAACCACCACCTCCTGCCCCAGCACCTGCTCACCATCATCCTGAATATCAGGGTCAACCAGTGGTATCGCACCCTCATCATATTATGCCTCCACAGCAACATTATGCACCACCCCCACCTCCTCCACCACCAATAAGCCATCCAATGCCACATCCTCCCCAGGCTGCAGGTACTCCTCACTTGGTATATAGCCAAGCTCCACCTCCACCAATGACCTCTGCTCCACCACCAATAACCCCTCCCCCTGGACATATTATTGCCCAGATGCCACCTTATATGAATCATCCTCCTCCAGGACCTCCCCCACCTCAACATGGTGGTCCACCTGTAACTGCACCCCCTCCTCACCATTATAATCCTAACTCATTACCCCAGTTCACTGAAGATCAAGGAACTCTGAGCCCTCCATTTACACAACCAGGGGGAATGAGTCCTGGTATATGGCCTGCACCAAGAGGGCCACCACCACCTCCACGATTGCAGGGTCCGCCTTCTCAAACCCCACTTCCTGGACCACATCATCCAGATCAGACAAGATATAGACCGTATTACCAATGATAATAGTATTTTGAATGGAAGATATGAGGGGGAAAAAAACTTATGTGTAGTCAATCTTTTAAGCTTTGACTGTTTTGGGAAGGAAGAGTACCTCTTATCGAGGTAGTATAAAACACATAGGGTCTTGTTTCTTAAAATGGTTTTAAATCTTGACCTTAAGATTGATTTCAAGTACCATACTGTAGTACAGATAAGTGGCTCAGTTGAGCACAGCTATATTTTAACATCTCTTTGTTCCCCTAGTTTAGTAAATTGACCCAGAGGTGACCATTTGTAAAAAATTTGAAAAAATTTTTCATTGTTTTACTTCAAAAGTATTGTTTTGTTAAACCCAACGTTTAGTTTTTCTTGTGATACATTTTGTTAACCTGTGTAAAAGGATTAAATTTCAATATGGTTGTAAAAATGCTATTTTTATGTGAATTTAAGTGCAGCCACATACTGTTTTTTAAACCATATGTTTTACCACTAATTTCCCAAAGTTATAATAAAATCCTGAAAGTAAAAATCTACTAGAATTTGCTGTAAGGCAGACTGTTAAATGATAGAGAATTATTTCACATTTTAGGCACTGAAATGTTGAGGTTTCGAGGTATAGTAAGTATACAATGCACTTCACTTGGATGCCTTTTCATTTTTAGGCAGCCTCAGGAGCACCAAAATACATTGGAATTCTAGTACTAAGATATATTTGTTCGTAATGTTAAAAGACATTACTAATTATTTGGAAAGAGATGGCCAAAATAATCAACTCTACAGGCTTCAAGCTGGTGGGGGAATGCTGTTACTCATTAATGCTTTTTTACTGAATGGTCGGAATCACATATGCACCACACATACTGATCTTAAGTAACATTATTTTATAGAACTGTTTAAATGGGTTTAAATGGTGTTCTTTAGATGAAATGTGTTCTGTTTTGTTCATTGTCTTAAACTGAATAGGGCTGAATAGGCTTTATGTAATTCTTCATTTCATGGTAGAGTTTGATGCTGTGTTTAAGTGGGTTCTTGTTTATAGGATTTTCAACTACAGTTTGAATGCCATGGAGGAATTTGAATAATATATTAATGAAGGACATATTCTTGTAATCACAAATTTGCATTTGCTCAGGTTTCATTGCTGTGTGATAGGATTTTTCCTCTAACTTGAAATTTAAAAACTTTTATTTCCTATTCCTTTTGTCGGTAAAGCAGTCTGAATTTGGAACATTTTATCATGGAGTCAACAGTGAAGACTACCAGATAATTTTGTATTGGAGAAGAGGAAATAACAGCTAAATTGTGGATTTCAGTGCTTTACATGGTGCCTTTCGAGTCAGCTTTTACATTATAGGGGCTTGTTATAGTTTAGCTAAGATGACCACTTAACAGTTTATACAGAACTCATATGTATAAATCAACATTCTTAGGATATTATTTATATCCTTTGAATAAATCCCTGTGAAGTTTTTCCTCCCCACTAAAATGGTGCATAATAAAACATGAAATATGTAGTATGCAGATATCATTTATTAGATAGTTTGTAGTGTATACATTTAGAACATACTTCTTTTGACAAAGGGTGATCTGATTGCTAATTTACCATTTTATTCTGTCAGGTACAGGTGAAACAAATTCTCATCTTGAATGATCAGATGCAAAATCATTTCTGAACCCTAGAGCAGAAGTTAGAAATAACAAAATGGCCGTTTCAACCTTGACTGGCCAAAAATAACTAATAAACTTTTTTGTTTTAAGTCAGGCAAGTGATTTTCTACATTTAGCAGTTTGAAAGTCCAGTGTTAATGCAATATTTCTAGTGAGAAATGCTTGTTATTAAAAGCATGGGAGTGATAGTGTGAAATGGTGGTGAGTGCTTCTATCATATTACTGTAGGTACTTGGACTGGTGCAAACTTGATTCCTTTTCATCCCCCTGTTTAGGAGCTATTAAAATATTACTGTTAAAAATCCAAACCATTCTTTGTTCCATGTAATAAGAAAATAGCCAAAATCACTTTAGAGCTTCTCAACTATTTATGAAGAGCTATCCTGCTTTTATTGAAAGTCACTAGAGTTGAATGTGGTAAGAAACCACTTAGCCTATGTATTGGACGAGAAAATCAGTATCATGATAAAATTTTGAATTAAGAGAACCCTTGTAGAGTTTTTAAAAAATGATTTATTTTCAATTAGGTTTAAGAAATCTATGTTATGCAGGGAGGCATATCAGATGAATGTTGTAGCAGACAAAAGTTTTAAATCGTGTTAGACTTGAATTCATCAATTGTTTGAATGAGGGTGGGTGGGTAGAAGGATAACAAAATTACTGTTAGTGTTTCTTTCCTTACGGAAAAAGATGTGAATCCCAGCCTTATTTCAGGGAAGCCTTTGAAGCTATGATGGACATAAGTCTAAATTAAATGTATGTATGTTTCATTATATTGCTCTTAAGACTACTGAGGTGGCAGTTTAATTCTTAAAAACAATAAAATGGAAGCATAAATACTATTTTGCCTAGATGAATTTTTATGTTTTGGCAC